AACAAAAGTTGACAAATGGGACCTTTAACTAAAGGGCTTCTGCATTATGGCCCAGAAACTTTCTCCAGGCAGTTTCTCCCTGTTTGTTTCCCATCTCTCTAGGATCGTGTACTTTTGTTACCTGATGTAACAGGAAAAGAAACTATCAACATAATAAACACACAACCTACAGAATGGGAGAAAATATTTGCAAACTATGCATCTGACAAAGGTCTAATATCCAGAATCTATAAGGAGCTTAAACAATTTATAAGCAAAAACTGAAGAACCCCGTTAAAAAGTGGGCAAAAGACATAAACAGACACTTTTCAAAAGAAGATATATACATGGCCAATAAGCATATGAAAAAATGCTCACACCACAAATCATTAGAGAAGTGATATTACCTTTTAATAGAAACTGAAGAGGTCAAGCATGCCAATGTCATATGGCAAGTAAATGGCAGGGCCAAAATTTTATCTCAGGTCAGCTTGACATCCTGTCAGATGTGGCCATGTTCCTCAGAGTCATTCTTTCACATGTGTAAATTTTACTTAATATCTTAAAATCCCCCAAAAATATTTTGAACTACACATTTTGTTCTAAACAAAATTTTTAGATGAGGAATAATTTTATATATCTTTACATGAACATTTAGGTAAAACTTGAAGCCCTCAAGCCCCAAATAAATTTTTATTCCCAAGACTTATTTAGATGATGTTAGAGTGTTTTTTGAATTTGGTTTTTCCCATTCTGTATCTATCTTTTATTAATATTAATAAATAAATATTAATAAAGAATATATTTAAAAGGTAATTTTATTTTGAAACAGAAGAGAGGAAAATGCATGCTTTAATAATGTCAGTTTCCAGGTAAAGATATTGTGAGCTTGTTTGTCTAAATACATTTTATTTGGAATTCAGTATGAATTTTCAATAGATGCTTTTCAGATAAGAAAGCAGTAAATCAAATGCAATTGTATAAACAAGAAGATCAGAGGGATTATCCTGAAGGGTATAAAATGAACCAAGAGCTTTTAGTTTGGGTCACCACAGCATCTGCTCACCAATGCAAAGTAAGGTAGGTGTCTATAGTGAGAAGGCTCTGTGAAAAAATAGGTTCTTTAATTTTATCTTTGATTTAGCATGACTGCTCTCTTTCTGATGTCCATGCTTTTTGGCCTTACATGTGGGCAAGCGATGTCTTTTTGTATTCCAACTGAGTATACAATGCACATCGAAAGGAGAGAGTGTGCTTATTGCCTAACCATCAACACCACCATCTGTGCTGGATATTGTATGACACGGGTATGTAGTTCATGTCACTTCTTTTGGCTGTAACATTATGCTCTCTTTTCTGTTCTTTCCCCAGGATATCAATGGCAAACTGTTTCTTCCCAAATATGCTCTGTCCCAGGATGTTTGCACATATAGAGACTTCATCTACAGGACTGTAGAAATACCAGGATGCCCACTCCATGTTGCTCCCTATTTTTCCTATCCTGTTGCTTTAAGCTGTAAGTGTGGCAAGTGCAATACTGACTATAGTGACTGCATACATGAAGCCATCAAGACAAACTACTGTACCAAACCTCAGAAGTCTTATCTGGTAGGATTTTCTGTCTAATAGTGATATAATTTGCAATTTGGTTAAATGTGCTTGCCTGAAATAAAGCTAATAAAAATATTATGTTTCACATTATCTTCTGTTCATTTTGAGTACTATTTAATCCA